CCTCAGAGAGGTAAGTCACTCACCTTCTGCACCTAGAGAGCCTCATCCCCAGGGCAATCATCCCCAGGGCAGTGCTGGAGATACAGCAGTGACCACAACAGTCCCAGGTCAGCCTGCCCAGTTGGGGAGACACACCCATCCCTGACAGTGATGACACAAAGTGAGCAGGGATGGGGTGGAGGAGCTGAGGGGGCAAGGGAGGATAGGAAAAGGGCTCAGAGAGAGTTTCCTAGAGCGAGAGCTACTGTTACAGGGCTGAGACCTAGAGGAAAGTGGAGGAAACCGATAATAAAATGATAATTATATATTCAGAATATCCCAATGCAAAGCTTACTCTTTTTCCAGGTAATATATAAGGTTCATAATCACAGCGCTCCAAATATTGACCACTTAAGCATGAGGCCCAGGGCCTGATGTTTTCCATTCGCCATCTAACTACGTCTTCCCAATAACACAGCGGGGCAAAACGGGAAGACGAAGAACGAGTACGATTATATCCCTGGTTTATAAAAGGGGAGAAACTGAGGCTCAAACATAGATGTCACTTGTCACCAGCCTGGCCAACACGGTGAAACTCCGTCTCTACTTACAAAAAAAAAAAAAAAATGGGAGGCTGACGCAGGAGAATTGCTTGAATCCGGGAGGCAGAGGTTGCAGTGAGCCGAGATCGCGCCACTGCACTCCAGCCTGGGTGACAGAGCGAGACTCCGTCTCAAAAAAAAAAAAAAAATTAGCCAGGAGTGGTGGCGTGCTCCTGTAATCCCAGCTACTCGGGAGGCCGAGGATGCAGTGAGCCGAGGTTGCAGTGAGCCGAGATCGCGCCATTGCACTCCAGCCTGGGGGAGAGTGAGGCTCCGTCTAAAAAAGAAAAAAAAAGAGAGAGAGAGACGTCACTTGTCCAGGATATCTTATCCAGTCAGTAGCACCACAAGGGTTAGAACCCTGGCCAGACATCCACCCAATTTCACGGGTGAACAGTTAACAGCCTCTGAGAGTCTTGTCCTCTCTGGGCCTCCGTAACACCCTCTCCAAACTAAGGGTCTCTCAGCAGATGGCCGGGTTTAGAGCTGTACGAAGACACACAGCTAATGAAAAATTGTGGAATTCTCAGAGCCCGTGAAGCCTAGCCCACGGATGCGAGGTTTGGACCACTGAGGGAACGCGCATGCGTGCTCCCTCCTTACCCTGGCCTCTGTCCCCCACAGGTGACCAGCAATGGCAGCATCGGGAGGGACCCGCCAGCGGAGACCCAGCCTCAGAACCCACCGGCCCAGCCGGCACCCAATGCCTGGCAGGTCATCAAAGGTGTGCTGTTTAGGTGAGCAGACGGGACTTGGGTTTGTTCACCGAGGGACTCACCACCTTGCTGCTTCTCTCCTCAGGATCTTCATCATCTGGGCCATCAGCAGTTGGTTCCGCCGAGGGCCGGCCCCTCAGGACCAGGCGGGCCCCGGAGGAGCTCCACGCGTCGCCAGCCGCAACCTGTTCCCCAAAGACACTTTAATGGTAACTGCCGGGTGGTAGGGCAGACTTGGGAGGCCTGAGCTCTGTTCCCTTCCTGTCCCAACAGAACCTGCATGTGTACATCTCAGAGCACGAGCACTTTACAGACTTCAACGCCACGTCGGCACTCTTCTGGGAACAGCACGATCTTGTGTATGGCGACTGGACTAGCGGCGAGAACTCAGACGGCTGCTACGAGCACTTTGCTGAGCTCGATATCCCACAGGTGGGGGCAGCTCTCGGTTTCTGGCCCCATGGAGCCTGCCCACCTGACCTTCCGTCTTTTGCAGAGCGTCCAGCAGAACGGCTCCATCTACATCCACGTTTACTTCACCAAGAGTGGCTTCCACCCAGACCCCCGGCAGAAGGCCCTGTACCGCCGGCTTGCCACAGTCCACATGTCCCGGAGTAAGTCGCTCCCCTGCAGCCAGGACCCACTGACGTCCCCTCCTTTCCCACCTCCCAACCACAGTGATCAACAAATACAAGCGCAGACGATTTCAGAAAACCAAGAACCTGCTGACAGGAGAGACAGAAGCGGACCCAGAAATGATCAAGGTAAATGGGCAGGGTTGTCAGGGCCTATAGGGCCTCTGAGGTCCTTCCCCCCATGTTGCCTCAGAGGGCTGAGGACTATGGGCCTGTGGAGGTGATCTCCCATTGGCACCCCAACATCACCATCAACATCGTGGACGACCACACGCCGTGGGTGAAGGGCAGTGTGCCCCCTCCCCTGGATCAATGTAAGCTCCCCAGCCCTGCCAGCTGCCTGCAGGCCAAATGGTGCCCCTGCCCCACGTGCTGCAGATGTGAAGTTCGACGCCGTGAGCGGTGACTACTATCCCATCATCTACTTCAATGACTACTGGAACCTGCAGAAGGACTACTACCCCATCAACGAGAGCCTGGCCAGCCTGCCGCTCCGCGTCTCCTTCTGCCCACTCTCGCTTTGGCGCTGGCAGCTCTATGCTGCCCAGAGCACCAAGTCGCCCTGGAACTTCCTGGGTGATGAGTTGTACGAGCAGTCAGATGAGGAGCAGGACTCGGTGAAGGTGAGTGCGGCCGGTGTGGGCGGGACTTCCCGGGACAGGCTGTGCTCACATGTGTCCCCTGCAGGTGGCCCTGCTGGAGACCAACCCCTACCTGCTGGCGCTCACCATCATCGTGTCTATCGTTCACAGTGTCTTCGAGTTCCTGGCCTTCAAGAATGGTAGGAACAGGACCCCAGGGCTAGTGAGAGGCCCTCCTGGTTCCCCCCTACCCCCTGCGCACAGATATCCAGTTCTGGAACAGCCGGCAGTCCCTGGAGGGCCTGTCCGTGCGCTCCGTCTTCTTCGGCGTTTTCCAGTCATTCGTGGTCCTCCTCTACATCCTGGACAACGAGACCAACTTCGTGGTCCAGGTCAGCGTCTTCATTGGGGTCCTCATCGACCTCTGGAAGATCACCAAGGTCATGGACGTCCGGGTAAGGCTGGGGCGCCATGCTGTCTCGGGAGCGCAACTGACCATGGCACCCACCTCATCCACAGCTGGACCGAGAGCACAGGGTGGCAGGAATCTTCCCCCGCCTATCCTTCAAGGACAAGTCCACGTATATCGAGTCCTCGACCAAAGTGTATGATGATGTGAGTGTCCTGCACAGTGGGCCCCTGGGGGTCTGGCTGACAGCCCCACCCTGTGGCCCCACAGATGGCATTCCGGTACCTGTCCTGGATCCTCTTCCCGCTCCTGGGCTGCTATGCCGTCTACAGTCTTCTGTACCTGGAGCACAAGGGCTGGTACTCCTGGGTGCTCAGCATGCTCTACGGCTTCCTGCTGACCTTCGGTGAGCGGTCCGGCCGCCCCAGGAGAGAGCAGCATCCCTCTGCTCATGGGTGCTCTCACTGCAGGCTTCATCACCATGACGCCCCAGCTCTTCATCAACTACAAGCTCAAGTCTGTGGCCCACCTTCCCTGGCGCATGCTCACCTACAAGGCCCTCAACACATTCATCGACGACCTGTTCGCCTTTGTCATCAAGATGCCCGTTATGTACCGGATCGGCTGCCTGCGGGACGGTGAGGCCCGGTGGGCAGGTGGGAGCTCCCACCCGACCTCACACTGCCTCCCACCCCTCTCCAGATGTGGTTTTCTTCATCTACCTCTACCAACGGTGGATCTACCGCGTCGACCCCACCCGAGTCAACGAGTTTGGCATGAGTGGAGAAGACCCCACAGCTGCCGCCCCCGTGGCCGAGGTTCCCACAGCAGCAGGGGCCCTCACGCCCACACCTGCACCCACCACGACCACCGCCACCAGGGAGGAGGCCTCCACGTCCCTGCCCACCAAGCCCACCCAGGGGGCCAGCTCTGCCAGCGAGCCCCAGGAAGCCCCTCCAAAGCCAGCAGAGGACAAGAAAAAGGATTAGTCGAGACTGGTCCTCACCTGCTCCGGCTCCTGGCGACCACTACCCCTGCGTCCCGGCCCCCTCGCCTCCCCTCCCTGTCGCCCTTTCCCTGGACAGATCAGGCCGGGGCGGTGGGAGGCCCGCCTCAGGTCAGGGCCCAGCGTGTGATGTAGGGGCCGGGGCAGGCCAGGGTTTGTTTGTGGAGGCGCTGTCTGTCCCTCTGTCCCTCTGTGTTTCCAGCCATCTCGCCCTGCCAGCCCAGCACCACTGGGAATCATGGTGAAGCTGATGCAGCGTTGCCGAGGGGGTGGGTTGGGCGGGGGTGGGGCCGGGCCCCCCTACGGGATGCCCACGGCCGTTCATCATCTTGTCCCTCGTCCCCCTACCACACTCCCCCTCCTAGACCGCCGCCCTTTAACACAGTCTGGATTTAATAAATTCATATGGGTGTTTAACTTAAACTCAGCACTGCCCCTCCTCCTCGTGCCTTCCTTCCT